ACACAAGCCCACAACTTTACCTACAAACTATTGATTCCAACTTAGTCCCTTGTTCTCTGGTATCTATGAGATAGCAGAGCCTATTGAAGTACCCAAGAAAATTAGGCTTTATCACCAAGAAGAAAGGGGGACTGCATGATGCAGAAGGGACCAGCCATCTCAACCAGATACTGCACAGCCTAAATTCAAACTGTTACAATATAATCAAATTTCATCAACCCCAGTCACATCTTAATCTTAGGAGTTTTGATCACTGACTTGCAAATCCAAAAAGTGTGTTTTGAGGTCCTAGGCCACAGGAAGAACCAGTTTGTCTCACAGACCTCTTACAGAGATGGCATTTGTAGTCTATCTAGATTCCAGCTTCAGATAATATGTACTCCACTGGCAGCACGAGAAATAAATACACAGGAAAATACAATATAGCACAAACCAGGAGCTGAGGGCGAATGAAGATGCTCAGAAACACCTGCACTAAAAGTTTCCTGAAAAAGGTAAAAAATGTCAATCAGCACTGCCTCTGGAAACCAGAAACATTATATTATTTGATAACAGATCCTAAGTCTGGATGCTGGAGGTGCTTAAAAATGTGCATTGCGTCTGGCTTTCTTTCCATGTATACATTTATTTGACGCTGTAGTAAAATCTCCTCCTTCAGGTACCCATATTCATGCAAGCAAATGTTAGCAAACTGCCACAGTAGCATTTTAATTAGTGCACAACTTTCTCTCTTCACCACATTATAATCTTTTCTCATTTTGTTCTGCTGCTATTTCTATTATGATAAAAGACTTAAGTAAATATGTAGAAATACTTATATACATGGACACGCAATAATGATTCAAATAGATAAACACAGAAACACAAACACTAAGGGAGGTACGGCTGGAATTTTTCTGCAACGTGTACAATTCAATGTACTTTCACTTTTCATTTCAACCCTCCTCAGTGGTTTCCTCCCAGCAACTGATGAGAAACATCACCTCTGAGCCAATCAAAAAACTAATTCTTCCAAAAAGAGATTGTTATTATTCCTCACAATAACCAGATAGCCTCTGCTTTCTTTTTCCTTTCTTCGGAATGAGAGACTCAACCATAATAGAAAGAATGGAGAACTATTAACCACCATTCTTCAGTGGGCTGTGATTTTCAGAGGGGAATACTAAGAAGTAAGTGGGGAATGTTGATTAGAGCCTGGGCTTCCTGATCAGATAACAGATATTATTTTTACAGATGGTTTTCCATACTGGAACCCAAAGGTAAAGACACTCAAGGACAGACATTTTTGGCAGAGGTAAGATCTTCTTTGGTCACCATACTTGAGTTTCCCACACCTTCTGGTATCTCTTGATATGCAGCATAGATGAAAATGGCAAGTTCCCTGGCTTTCCTTCTGCTCAACTTTCATGTCTCCCTCTTCTTGGTCCAGCTGCTCACTCCTTGCTCAGGTAGGGAATGATTCCATGATTCCACATTTATGCCTCTGATGGAGCTTCCCCCTTGTGCTGACAGCTCAGTTTTCTGTGCTTGGACCCTCTGGGCCCATCCTGGCCATGGTGGGTGAAGACGCTGATCTGCCCTGTCACCTGTTCCCGACCATGAGTGCAGAGACCATGGAGCTGAGGTGGGTGAGTTCCAGCCTAAGGCAGGTGGTGAACGTGTATGCAGATGGAAAGGAAGTGGAAGACAGGCAGAGTGCACCGTATCGAGGGAGAACTTCGATTCTGCGGGATGGCATCACTGCAGGGAAGGCTGCTCTCCGAATACACAACGTCACAGCCTCTGACAGTGGAAAGTACTTGTGTTATTTCCAAGATGGTGACTTCTACGAAAAAGCCCTGGTGGAGCTGAAGGTTGCAGGTGAGCCTCCAGGTTTTGTTCTGAGAACACTTTCAAGAATTTAGGGCAATTTATCCTTCTACAGCATTGGGTTCTGATCTTCACATTGAAGTGAAGGGTTATGAGGATGGAGGGATCCATCTGGAGTGCAGGTCCACTGGCTGGTACCCCCAACCCCAAATAAAGTGGAGCGACACCAAGGGAGAGAACATCCCGGCTGTGGAAGCACCTGTGGTTGCAGATGGAGTGGGCCTGTATGCAGTAGCAGCATCTGTGATCATGAGAGGCAGCTCTGGTGGGGGTGTATCCTGCATCATCAGAAATTCCCTCCTCGGCCTGGAAAAGACAGCCAGCATATCCATCGCAGGTCAGTACCCTGCTTGGCCTCAGCTTTACTGAGCTCCCATGACCCACAGCTCTCCCCTTCGCAGACCCCTTCTTCAGGAGCGCCCAGCCCTGGATCGCGGCCCTGGCAGGGACCCTGCCTATCTCGTTGCTGCTTCTCGCAGGAGCCAGTTACTTCTTGTGGAGACAACAGAAGGAAAAAATTGCTCTGTCCAGGGAGACAGAAAGAGAGCGAGAGATGAAAGAAATGGGATACGCTGCAACAGAGCAAGAAATAAGCCTAAGAGGTATCCAACGCAAGCAGAGAATCTAAGCCCCTTTTTTTCTTTTCTTTTTTTGCTTATTTTCCAGAGAAGCTCCAGGAGGAACTCAGTAAGTTCCCATTCCCCAGGAGACCCAGGCATTTGATAACCCTTCCCTATTCATTCCATTGCAGAGTGGAGGAAAATCCAGTACATGGCTCGTGAGTGACTCTGACATTTTCTCTGAATTTGACAGGTGACACCTCTATCTTTCTTTCATTGTAGGTGGAGAGAAGTCTTTGGCCTATCATGGTGAGTGAGCCTGATGCTCTCTGGGTTTGCTGCCTTTTTCTTATCTGTGTCTCCTTCCTTTCAGAATGGAAAATGGCCCTCTTCAAACCTGGTGAGTAAATCACTGTATGTTCCCTGGATCAAACCCCATGGACACCTCCTCAAACTCTCTGCAGCGGATGTGATTCTGGATCCAGACACGGCAAACGCCATCCTCCTTGTTTCTGAGGACCAGAGGAGTGTGCAGCGTGCTGAAGAGCCGCGGGATCTGCCAGACAACCCTGAGAGATTTGAATGGCGTTACTGTGTCCTTGGCTGTGAAAACTTCACATCAGGGAGACATTACTGGGAGGTGGAAGTGGGGGACAGAAAAGAGTGGCATATTGGGGTATGTAGTAAGAACGTGGAGAGGAAAAAAGGTTGGGTCAAAATGACACCGGAGAACGGATACTGGACTATGGGCCTGACTGATGGGAATAAGTATCGGGCTCTCACTGAGCCCAGAACCAACCTGAAACTTCCTGAGCCTCCTAGGAAAGTGGGGATCTTCCTGGACTATGAGACTGGAGAGATCTCGTTCTATAATGCCACAGATGGATCTCATATCTACACCTTTCCGCACGCCTCTTTCTCTGAGCCTCTATATCCTGTTTTCAGAATTTTGACCTTGGAGCCCACTGCCCTGACCATTTGCCCAATACCAAAAGAAGTAGAGAGTTCCCCCGATCCTGACCTAGTGCCTGATCATTCCCTGGAGACACCACTGACCCCGGGCTTAGCTAATGAAAGTGGGGAGCCTCAGGCTGAAGTAACATCTCTGCTTCTCCCTGCCCACCCTGGAGCTGAGGTCTCCCCTTCTGCAACAACCAATCAGAACCATAAGCTACAGGCACGCACTGAAGCACTTTACTGATATTCATTCCATTATTCCATATGACAGTTGTTTTGAGTTTCGTACCACCTTATTGTCCCCTTATACAGATAAGGAAACTGGGGTGCAGAAAGGTGAATTAACTTTACAAAGTAGACATGACAAGTGAACAGCAGAGCTGGGATCTAAACAGCAATAACTAACATTAACAGAGAATTTAAAATGTTCTTAGTGCTGTGTTATAAGCTTTGGTGGATGTCACTCCTTTAATCCTCACAACACCCTGTCGGGTAGTCATATTTTGCAAGTATGGAAGCTGAGGCAGGGCAACATGAAGTAACTTACATAACTCATACAGTAATTTGTGCAGTTGGGAGATGTTCAGCCTTAGTCCCTGGCTAATTGCCTGTTCTTTTCCAGCCTGATTTTTTTTCCCACAGGAAGAGCCCACATGTAGCCCTGAGGTTTCCTTCCCAGGACAGCTGCAGGGTAGAGATCATTTTAAGTGCTTGTGGAGTTGACATCCCTATTGACTCTTTCCCAGCTGATATCAGAGACTTAGACCCAGCACTCCTTGGATTAGCTCTGCAGAGTGTCTTGGTTGAGAGAATAACCTCATAGTACCAACATGACATGTGACTTGGAAAGAGACTAGAGGCCACACTTGATAAATCATGGGGCACAGATATGTTCCCACCCAACAAATGTGATAAGTGATTGTGCAGCCAGAGCCAGCCTTCCTTCAATCAAGGTTTCCAGGCAGAGCAAATACCCTAGAGATTCTCTGTGATATAGGAAATTTGGATCAAGGAAGCTAAAAGAATTACAGGGATGTTTTTAATCCCACTATGGACTCAGTCTCCTGGAAATAGGTCTGTCCACTCCTGGTCATTGGTGGATGTTAAACCCATATTCCTTTCAACTGCTGCCTGCTAGGGAAAACTGCTCCTCATTATCATCACTATTATTGCTCACCACTGTATCCCCTCTACTTGGCAAGTGGTTGTCAAGTTCTAGTTGTTCAATAAATGTGTTAATAATGCTTACTCCTCAGCTTGGCTTTTTCTAGACTGTGGTG